TGGATACATGCAAGAACATGGATGATTCTCAAAAACATTCTTCCCATGAGAAAAAAAAAAGCCTTACACAGTATACATACTATATGATTTCATTTATATTTAGTTCTGGAACAGATTAATCTATTGTGGGAAAAAATCAGGGTACTAACTGCCTCTGGAAGGTGATAGAGGAGCAGGGATTGACTAGGAAAGGGTATTGCTAATTTTCTGGGGTTTTAGGAATGTTCTGTATCATGATAGGAGTTCGGGTTACATAGGTGTGTGCATTTGTCAAAACTCAGTGAATGTGTACTTTGGATTTGTGCATTTCACTGTATGTGAATTTTACATCAAAATGCAATCGAATACTGAACTCTAGTTAATTATATGCATGCTTAACTACTTAAAGGAAAGTGTACTAATGTCTGCAATTTACTTTGAAGTGCACCAAAACACAAGATGGAATGATGGATGTATAGACAAATATGTGGTAAAGTACAAGTATAGTATAATGTAAATAGTAGAATCTAGGTGGTGGAAAATAGGTTTATTGTAACAGGTGCTCATTCTTTCAATTTTGTTTGAACATTTTCGTAATAAAAGAACCACTTATTTGGGGGTTTTGCAGCAAATGGAGACACTAGAAGCTAAGAGGGGCAGGAGGTTCCTCTTACTTTGGGAAATGCAAATTAAAACCACAATGGTTTTCCCAAAAGTAATTGATCTTTTTCAGTCAATGTTTCCTCAACTATCAAATGGGTAAAATGGCAGTGAAGGAGCTTCATATTATTAAGCATTTCCTGGTGGGTGGAATACGCCATGAACTAGGTGCGGCCTCAAGCTGGTTACTCGCCCTGCCTACTCCCTCTCGTGTCCTCCCAGTACCCCCTTAGACCCACCAGCTCTGAGGGAATCTTCGCGACCTGCGCAGGCGGTCGCTCTGATAACCGCATCCCGGTTTCCGGGACGACAGCGGAAGTCACTTCTCACACGCCTTTCTTATTGGATACCGGCTTTTCATGGGGCCGAGCGCCGCTGGGTAGGCGGAAGTAGCCGCAGGCATGGCGGCGGCTATGCCGCTTGCTCTGCTCGTCCTGTTGCTCCTGGGGCCCGGCGGCTGGTGCCTTGCAGAACCCCCACGCGACAGCCTGCGGGAGGAACTTGTCATCACCCCGCTGCCTTCCGGGGACGTAGCCGCCACATTCCAGTTCCGCACGCGCTGGGATTCGGAGCTTCAGCGGGAAGGAGGTGAGGGCGCGAGATCTGACCAGGGAAAGATTGGATCGTCACTCACCTGCTCCCGTTTCCCCAGTGTCCCATTACAGGCTCTTTCCCAAAGCCCTGGGGCAGCTGATCTCCAAGTATTCTCTACGGGAGCTGCACCTGTCATTCACACAAGGCTTTTGGAGGACCCGATACTGGGGGCCACCCTTCCTGCAGGCCCCATCAGGTGCAGAGCTGTGGGTCTGGTTCCAAGACACTGTCACTGAGTGAGTGCACACCTTGGGCCCTGTTGCAGGCCAGGACAGTGAGTGGATTTGTGTCTCTATCCAGTGTGGATAAATCTTGGAAGGAGCTCAGTAATGTCCTCTCAGGGATCTTCTGCGCCTCTCTCAACTTCATCGACTCCACCAACACAGTCACTCCCACTGCCTCCTTCAAACCCCTGGGTCTGGCCAATGGTGAGATAACCCCTACAGCCCTTTCCTTCTTCGCCCACCCCAGACAGACCTCTGTCTCCCTCAGACACTGACCACTACTTTCTGCGCTATGCTGTGCTGCCGCGGGAGGTGGTCTGCACCGAAAACCTCACCCCCTGGAAGAAGCTCTTGCCCTGTAGTTCCAAGGTGAGGCCGCAGAGCCTGGCAGCCGGGGGCGGGGGCTTCTCTTATCTCTTTCCATCTCCTCCAGGCAGGCCTCTCTGTGCTGCTGAAGGCAGATCGCTTGTTCCACACCAGCTACCACTCCCAGGCAGTGCATATCCGCCCTGTTTGCAGAGTAAGTCATGGGGAGTAGAGGAAGCTGCCATCCCCTCACTGCTGCCATCTGGCCCTTGTGATAGAATGCACGCTGTACTAGCATCTCCTGGGAGCTGAGGCAGACCCTGTCAGTTGTATTTGATGCCTTCATCACGGGGCAGGGAAAGAAAGGTAAGTTACCTTGGCAACTCATCTGTACCCACGCCCCTGCTCAGCCCTGCGCTCTGTTTCTCAGACTGGTCCCTCTTCCGGATGTTCTCCCGAACCCTCACGGAGCCCTGCCCCCTGGCTTCAGAGAGCCGAGTCTATGTGGACATCACCACCTACAACCAGGTAACAAGGTCTCCAGCCACACACACAAACACCTTGCTTCTTAGCCCTGCCTTTGTGTCCCCAGGACAACGAGACATTAGAGGTGCACCCACCCCCGACCACTACATATCAGGACGTCATCCTAGGCACTCGGAAGACCTATGCCATCTATGACTTGCTTGACACCGCCATGATCAACAACTCTCGAAACCTCAACATCCAGCTCAAGTGGAAGAGACCCCCAGAGAATGGTGAGTGGGTGGTTGGTTGGACTGCTGGGTTGCAGCTGTTAACTGTTGATATTTCTTTACACAGAGGCCCCCCCAGTGCCCTTCCTGCATGCCCAGCGGTACGTGAGTGGCTATGGGCTGCAGAAGGGGGAGCTGAGCACACTGCTGTACAACACCCACCCATACCGGGCCTTCCCGGTGCTGCTGCTGGACACCGTACCCTGGTATCTGCGGCTGTATGTGCACACCCTCACCATCACCTCCAAGGGCAAGGAGAACAAACCAAGTGAGGACCTGAGTCCTGAACCAGGCCCCCAGAAAGAGATGTGGGTGACCTTGCATGTCTCCAGGTTACATCCACTACCAGCCTGCCCAGGACCGGCTGCAACCCCACCTCCTGGAGATGCTGATTCAGCTGCCGGCCAACTCAGTCACCAAGGTTTCCATCCAGTTTGAGCGGGCGCTGCTGAAGTGGACCGAGTACACGCCAGATCCTAACCATGGCTTCTATGTCAGGTGGGCTCCACCCCCACAGGCCACCTCTCATCGGAACACGGGCCATCTCTCTGCTTCTCTGTAGCCCATCTGTCCTCAGCGCCCTTGTGCCCAGCATGGTAGCAGCCAAGCCAGTGGACTGGGAAGAGAGTCCCCTCTTCAACAGCCTGTAAGTGTGACCACACTCACTGATAACACATCGTCCTGTCTCACCGCTCTTCCCCTGACCCCAGGTTCCCAGTCTCTGATGGCTCTAACTACTTTGTGCGGCTCTACACGGAGCCGCTGCTGGTGAACCTGCCGACACCGGACTTCAGCATGCCCTACAACGTGATCTGCCTCACGTGCACTGTGGTGGCCGTGTGCTATGGCTCCTTCTACAATCTCCTCACCCGAACCTTCCACATCGAGGAGCCCCGCACAGGTGGCCTGGCCAAGCGGCTGGCCAACCTTATCCGGCGCGCCCGAGGTGTCCCCCCACTCTGATTCTTGCCCTTTCCAGCAGCTGCAGCTGCCGTTTCTCTCTGGGGAGGGGAGCCCAAGGGCTGTTTCTGCCACTTGCTCTCCTCAGAGTTGGCTTTTGAACCAAAGTGCCCTGGACCAGGTCAGGGCCTACAGCTGTGTTGTCCAGTACAGGAGCCACGAGCCAAATGTGGCATTTGAATTTGAATTAACTTAGAAATTCATTTCCTCACCTGTAGTGGCCACCTCTATATTGAGGTGCTCAATAAGCAAAAGTGGTCGGTGGCTGCTGTATTGGACAGCACAGAAAAAGATTTCCATCACCACAGAAAGGTCGGCTGGCAGCACTGGCCAAGGTGATGGGGTGTGCTACACAGTGTATGTCACTGTGTAGTGGATGGAGTTTACTGTTTGTGGAATAAAAACGGCTGTTTCCGTGGTTCTTTGCCTCTTGTCCTTGAGTCCTGGGAA